GCAGCACAAGAATAGCCAGTTATTGAAAGGGCCATTATAAAATTACTAGCCAATGGTATTCGCTACTCTTACAATTTGTCAATCCATTCATCCCTAGGAAAAAGACAGCATAAAAGAGAGTTCTGTTCATAGGTAGAAGCAATTTATGGGAAGACTTTGGAAATGTAGAACCATTGTTTTTGATGACCATAAGAAAAAGAGGGGGTGCAAGAGGGGAGCACTATGAGGGGCCCCTGGAATAACAGCACAAAGCAAGTTAGATTCAAAGAGTGGAGTAGACCTTTGTCTAAGGGGCTTATCCTGACAAATTCAACTTTGAAGGCAGCCTGGGTCATTCTTGGAAAAGGCCATTCTTTGTCTCCAGTGACCCCAGAGACATCATATAAGGATGGGGTGATGATGCAGCAGCCGGGACCAGGTCCCAGTTGCAGTGGACAGGACAGAAGGGACTGAATGGGGCAGCAGGCTGGGGCGCCACCAGGTGCAAGCAAAGCTCAGGGATAGGGCCCCTCCCCTCCGTCCCGGCCGCTCGCTGCGCCCCCTCTGGGCGGTGCAGGCTCCGGCTCCCGCGCCGGGGCTGCCTCTCACGGATTTCAGCCCGGTGGGAGGCAGTGCCCAGAGCCTCTTTTTCCTTATCTCACAAAACCCTAAAAGCCGAACCCCTACAACCAGCAGACAAAACTGCTCCCCGAGCTTCGGCTCTTTCCTGCTTTCCAGGCGTTTCTCCGGGAATAACTTACTTAGTGGCACTGGGAGAAAGGTTGGGACTGGGGGGTCGGGGACCGAAACCCAAAAGATTCCCCCAGCATGGAGCACCCACGTTTCCAGTGGCGGGGGATGCACGTTGGTTTGTGCCCAGCCCGCCCCCACCAAGCCCGGTCCTCGACGCGCTGACACGCTAGCTGGCATGGGCGGCGGGGTGGGCGTCTCTGGGTCTGTGGCTCTGTCCTGCTCGCCCCCGCCCCTTCCTCCCGGACCGCGCCGGCGCTGTGCGGCTTTTTCCCCAGCACGCGGCGCTGCACTCGCTTTTATCTCGGAGCCGCGTCGCTTCGTGCGCTGCCAGCGGGGCTCAGCCAGTCGGCTGGAATTGAGTAGCATTCATTGAATCTGCGGATTTCATGACGTCTCTCTGCGTGGTCCACCACTTTTCTCCTAACCGGGGATTTTTTTTTTCTTCTGCCACTCTTATCTTTCCCCACTTCATTCCACCCAGTCTCCCTCCCCCGTCCCTGCCCAAACGCGCGCCCCTCCGCCCCTCCCTTGGCCCCAGCGCCCAGCCCTGCTCTCCGCGCTCGGCCAGAGGGAGCCAGTCCGGAGACGGCCGCACCTGGCTGGAGAGGCTGGGCGGGCGGAGGGGTGGAGACCCGCGGACGCCGGGAAGCCGGACCTGGAGCCGGAGCAGCCGCGAGCAGAATGGAGTCTCCTAACAGCCTCTCGGTGCTGATGTGAAATTTGACCATCTGATTCCAGTTTTTTTCTTTTCCTTTTCTTTTTTGCATTTCCTTCCCTCGCCATCCGTCGTGTAGTGAATTGTTCAGTCTTGCTCCGTTTCAAGAGAGGAGATCATGATTGAGTGAAGCCACCCCGTCCGCAGCCAGGTAAGCGGTGCGCTGAGCTGCTCGCAGGCGAGTACAGATAATTGTCTTTTCTTCTCACCTCCAGGAAAAGCACAAAGAAGAAACTGCAACAATGGCCAAGCTGACAGAATCCATGAGTGAGTAGCTTCAAATTTATTATTTATTTTTTCAGTGTTTCTTTTCTTTTCTCCAAACCACCAGCTAACGTCCTGGAGGGCGACTCCATGGATCAGGACGTCGAAAGCCCAGTGGCCATTCACCAGCCAAAGTTGCCTAAGCAGGCCAGGGATGACCTGCCAAGACACATCAGCCGAGATCGGACCAAAAGGAAAATCCAGAGGTACGTGAGGAAAGACGGAAAGTGCAATGTTCATCACGGCAACGTGAGGGAGACCTATCGCTACCTGACCGATATCTTCACCACATTAGTGGACCTGAAGTGGAGATTCAACCTATTGATTTTTGTCATGGTTTACACAGTGACCTGGCTCTTTTTTGGAATGATCTGGTGGTTGATCGCATACATACGGGGAGACATGGACCACATAGAGGACCCCTCCTGGACTCCTTGTGTTACCAACCTCAACGGGTTCGTCTCTGCTTTTTTATTCTCAATAGAGACAGAAACCACCATTGGTTATGGCTACCGGGTCATCACAGATAAATGCCCAGAGGGAATTATTCTTCTCTTAATCCAATCTGTGTTGGGGTCCATTGTCAATGCATTCATGGTGGGATGCATGTTTGTAAAAATCTCTCAACCCAAGAAGAGGGCAGAGACCCTGGTCTTTTCCACCCATGCAGTGATCTCCATGCGGGATGGGAAACTGTGCCTGATGTTCCGGGTAGGGGACCTTAGGAATTCCCACATTGTGGAGGCTTCCATCAGAGCCAAGTTGATCAAATCCAAACAGACCTCGGAGGGGGAGTTCATCCCGTTGAACCAGACGGATATCAACGTAGGGTATTACACGGGGGATGACCGTCTGTTTCTGGTGTCACCGCTGATCATTAGCCATGAAATTAACCAACAGAGTCCTTTCTGGGAGATCTCCAAAGCCCAGCTGCCCAAAGAGGAACTGGAAATTGTGGTCATCCTAGAAGGAATGGTGGAAGCCACAGGTAAGATGTGTTCTATCCTGGGATGGCTGTGGATATGCTAAAGCCTCCATTCTTCTCTCTGCAGGGATGACATGCCAAGCTCGAAGCTCCTACATCACCAGTGAGATCCTGTGGGGTTACCGGTTCACACCTGTCCTGACCCTGGAGGACGGGTTCTACGAAGTTGACTACAACAGCTTCCATGAGACCTATGAGACCAGCACCCCATCCCTTAGTGCCAAAGAGCTGGCCGAGTTAGCCAGCAGGGCAGAGCTGCCCCTGAGTTGGTCTGTATCCAGCAAACTCAACCAACATGCAGAACTGGAGACTGAAGAGGAAGAAAAGAACCTCGAAGAGCAAACAGAAAGAAATGGTGATGTGGCAAACCTGGAGAATGAATCCAAAGTTTAGTGCCCTAGCTGGGCAAACCCTTCTCTTCTCCCCCCAACACAATCTTTCCTTGTCTCTCATTCTCTTTCTTTTTCTGTCTCTCTTGCTTTGTTCTTTATTTGTTTATATTTAATTTTTACATGACCAGAAAACAAATCTTCAAGGTGTAAAATATCTACCTGCCCTCTCTCAGTTATTCAGATTGACAAGGTAGACATGGATTTGATGAAAGTGCAAAGTGCCCTCATTTGTGGCCCAAGCCTGGTCTCCTCCCAAAATACTACACATCCAACTCCTGGAGATTTCAGTTACTTACCTGCATGTGTTGTACAATACCAGATCACTCAAAAAGGTGTGTCAAAGATTTTACCTGGGATATGACAAGCAAGGTTTCTGGTGCCTATTTATTCATTCAGTGAGACACAGAGTGGAGCCCTCAGTTTTATGGATCCCAATTCATTTCATCTACTACAGGGTGAGGTGCTTGCCCCCATGTGGGTGTGGCAGTTACAGGGCCCAGGTGAGCTGAAGACAAACCACTGTACATATATATGCCTTATGTAATTATTTTCTTTTTGTAATTAGTAATAAAACCCAGCATGTACAAAAGTACCATAGAACAGAACTGCTAAATACTGTACATAGATGTATCATTAATGTAGGTTTAGATATATAACTTTAGAAATAAGAAGCAAAAAAAAAAAGAAAGAAAGAAAGATTCCTAACATGCAGTAGGCATTTCTGTTTTGATGTCTGTGTTTTCCAGGTTATTTTGATCCAGTTGACGGCTGGCCCTTCAGTGCATGGCCTTTGTTTGTGTCTCAGACTGGCAGACGTTAGGGTACCTCACTGTTCCCACACGGATCCTTTCATTGAATCCAACAAGCCATAGGTCTGGGGGAAATTGAGAGGTCTGGTAGATGGCAAAACCCACCACCAATATGCTGATATACTGTGAAATGTTACAAAACAGATGTCTTTTTTTAAAAGATAACAAGGGCCTCACTAACTGGCCTGGAGGAGGGGGAATACCAGGAAGGAAATATTCTCTAGCCTGTCACCAAAGGTATGTTTTTACTTTTCACATGAGCTCTTGCCCTTTGTAGTACAATAATTTAGGAAACTTTTCTGCAAAACCATTGATTCTCCAGCTGTAGTTTCTCTACACTCTTACAATGAGACATGGTAAGTTAGCAGAAGATGGTTTGGGTCTAAAGCCGTGAAATTCACAAAGGCATGTAGTGAGTGGCATGCATTATAATCATCGACCTCTCACTTTGACTCTATCTGGCTTTCTGAGAATGACATCTCGCCTGTCCCTGGGGCTTATCCATCAGCATTTCTTGCATTGTGATCTTTTATTATTTTGAAATGACCAGAGTTCAGTATTCAAAGATTAGATCAACAATCTTGATGATTGTCTAAGAAATGTCTCTAGAGTATGCCACAGGCTAGAAATCAAATCCAGTGTCTGTCAATCAAAAGAAAACAAATAAAAAAATTCCAGCCTTAATTCACTTTAATCTGCAAAAAGGAAAGAAGGGAGGAAGGGAGGGAGGAAGGAAGGAAGGAAGGAAGGGTATTTGTACTGGAAATCTGAATTTTAAAATGAAAAAAATAAGGAAACAAATCTTAGATCAAACCTCCGGGGCAGGTGGAGATTTTGCACTGTTACAGATCTTTCACATTCACTTTGCATTTATAAGCTGTTTGTTCTTTAACACAGTTGCCCATCATAAATATTCATTGAATGGATCCAAGTTTATTTTCAGCTCCTACAGCTGTGCTCAGTTTGAGGCTCTGCACCATGGAGGTCAAAGAGATCAAACTAGCTGTCCCTCTTTGTTTCCCTTGCCTTCCCTGACCTGATCGCACAGGCCTTTGGTGTAGTCTGGGGACCTTGTCTACTAAAAAAGAAGTCCCAGGATAAGGAAAGTGGCTCCTAAATATAACCTCGGGGCCTCTCTTCTCCCATCTCAGAGACCTTGGATCAGGACAACTGCCTCTTGGCACTGACTTTAAGGAAAACAAAACTGTTGGCTATAGCCCTTTCCTGTTTGCCAGCATTTCCTTTTTTGCATTGAATCTCTGTTGAATCATTTCTTTATTTCGCACACTCTAAGAAGGAGGTGGTGGTCCGGGAGGAGGAAGCTCGATACACTCCCCTTGAGGCTGCGGGGAGGAGCCATGGCTTGACCTCTCTGCAGCCTAATGAAGGGCACTCTTGGCTTGGGGAGCTCCCCTGCAACCTTGCCAGGGTCGCAGGGCAGGCCATGGCAGGCACAAAACAAGATGGAATAGGGGCGGCAAAATGTCTTCTAATTTAGCTCTTGAAGACTCACTGGGCCTTTTTAATTCCATTGCTAAGGTTTAAAGGACAGCGCACACCCCCGTGTCTGGTTGGAAGAGCAAGCAGCTCAGGGCCTCATCCCTGCTTGCCTGCCCTTTAGCACAACTGAACGAAGAGCCTTGACAACACGTTGGCCACGTGCACCTGTCAGTTCTGTGTCTGTGACGGGCACCCAGATGTGAGGTCTCTCCCTGTTTCTCACTGTCTTTGTTGTCAATGTAGTTGGAGACAGAACTTGAACCAAATCTCGTTTTTGTAATGTGAGCCTCTGAATCTTTACATGGGGATGCTCCTGAAGAACCTTTTACTAGAATGTCCCTATCAAACATGTCTATTTTTCTACAGTTGTTAACACAGTTTAACAGTGTATTTTGTGTCAACTGTTAAAATTTGGAACTGAAAGTTCATTGAGACTGATTTTCTAAGCAGCGAGTAGTGAGTGAATGGTGTTTTCCATTAAGACAGCTCAACAAAATTGACCCCACAATTTCCACTCATTCTATTCCGCAATATCCAGTCCTCATTCCCTCAGTCACTCCATTAGCAAACCAAGTGCAATGAGAATTTTTTAAAAGTCTCTTTTAATACAACAGTATCCATAACTAATGAAGATCACTCTCAACTAGATCCTTTGGTCTGTTTGGTTAATGTATTTGAGTCATTTTTCCATAAAGCATGGTGGGATCCGTGAGCCAGATAAGAATTTGGAATTTAAGGGTTATGGTTTGCCACAGTTGACCCCAATTTGACAGAACAAAGTGCTCCTGGATGGAAGGGCAGGTTCAGCTGCAAGCATGACCCCCCACCACAAGGCTGCTGAGTTCCTCGGATTCTCACCTCCACCCACCCCAACGTGCTCTCCAACTGGAAGAGCACCCATTCATTTATAAATCAACTTTATGGAACCAATAAAATCATTTCTGTTTTAGCTGTCCCCTGGGTAAGCTATACTCTTTTACATTAACATAGCAAATGTCAACTTTTCTGTTCCTTCAAACATGGCCTTCCAGCCTGGTTGTTCCAGCATATATCCCCTCTATGTCCATGAGGCAGAACTCTCTCTTCCCCCACTCCGTTCTTCCATCTATCCCCATCCTTTGCTGTTTCCCTGGTTCTCCAGTTCCAATTCTATTGTTTTAGTTCAGTACCTTATGTTCCCTAACAGAAATCCAGCTGCAAATGTCAACCTATTTCTTAAGCACAATTTTCTCTTGCAGGTCTAACCAAGCTAGGGCTCTGAAATGTCTATTTTTCACTGCACTCCAATTTAAAAATTATTCATGACTTCATTTAATAGTCTAAATTTTGAATTCTCCAGAGCAACATTCTTATGCTTTCCATCCCTACATTTTCTTACATTTCAGTTTTCTTACTTTTTTCCCCTTTGCTTTTTTATTTAGATTTAAGCCAGTGTCTTTGGGATATTTAGAAACTGCTTACAAAGGTGGGAACTGGTGGACAGAGAAAGGGGGCATAAGAATGCTATTAGAAAACTACCTGAACTCACCAGAAGAATGGGAAATCATTTGATTTGCTGAGAGAATACAATTAAAATACTCATAGTAAATCATTTCCAAAACAGTTTGCTAATAGTCTGGCTACTCTTCAGTCTTTCTTTCCTTGACTTGGGTGATACTCTGTATGATTTAAAAATGTCAGGAAGGTAGTTGAAAGTTCAGTGTCCTCTATATATTGTAAACATTATCTTCAAGGATGATTTCCTTTCAATGGATGGCTTTAACATTGAAAAACATAGGTAACATATACATAATAGATGATTCATTGATATTACTTTACAATACACTAAAATAACATTATCTTGTTTCTGAACTTTATGGCCAACCGGTATCTAAGAAAATGTTAGCCTTTAATTTAAAATTGAGTAAAGCACGCCTCTTCCTAATATTTCTGCCTTTAATGTCTTGAGTGCTTTAGATGCAGAGTGTCATCTAGAAGTCAAAATTCTGTCAGAAGGCTGCTAAGAGATTTTGATAAATCACAGAATATATAATAATAACCCAACAATATTTTACCCAACATGGTGTGGTGTTTGAGAGCATTAAGAGCACTTGTACAAATTATCTTATTTCATTCTAATTCACCATGAGAGGTTGAGTATTATAATTTACATTTTATAGAGGGAAAACTAGGGTTTGGGCAAATTGGCCAAGTTTAAAGGCCAGTGAATCATAGCTCCTTGTCTCAAATCCAGGTCACAGGGCCCTAAGCTGTGGGCTATTTTTACTACAAAAAATTTCAGCAAACCAAATCTGCTAAAAAAAAAAAAATCTGGCCTGCTGCCTGTTATTGTACCACTTGTGAGCTAAGAGCAATTTTTACATTTTTTAATAATTGGGGGAAAAAAAAGAAAAGAAGAATATTTTGAGACATGTGAAAATCATCCTAAATTCAAATTTCAATGTCCACAAACAAAGTTTTATTGGAACACAGCCACAGCCATTTGTCTGTGTATTGCCTATGGCTGCTTCCACATGCACTCACAGAGCTGAGTAATTACAACAGAGACCGTGTGGCCAGCAAAGATTGAAATATTTACTATCTGGCCCTGTATAAAAAAAGTTTGCTGACCCCTGTACTGTACTGTTAAGTACTATTGGTACTATTAAGTACTAGTAATAGTACTATTAATAATAGTATGTAAGAGTACTAAGTACTATGAAATATTGTACTGTACTCTTAAGAGAGTCCTAGGCAATATAGAAGAATGACTTTTTTTCTAGCATAAATTATTGAAGTCACTCATAAGTCTGTTCAAAATAACATAACTCTTTTTTTTCGGTTGTCAAAGAGACAACTGCTTCACAAGACTTAGAGAGCCCAGTCATTCAGTTAGGGTCTCAAAGGAAGAATCCTTCCTTTTCATGCCATTCCTCCAGAGTGGCAAATAGAGTCAACAGCCAGCCAGGATCTAGCGGTCAACTCAGAAAGTGGATACAGTAAAATTACTCCTTAATGAACTACAGAGAAATGGGCATTCCCAGCCCAGCCGCTGAAATATTGCTTCAGTGGCACCCTCAGGCGTTGGATGATGTACATAGCTCAGGCTGCCAGTCTCTGCTCAGCAAAGCAGCCCAGACCTGCAGTGGTTGCCACACATCAAACCCGCCTCGCTCCTCCACATGGCTTCTCTCTTAGGCTCTCTTGGAGGAGAGTTAAATAGGTGGCCCAGATGTCTCCCTCTGTTTTCTTGCTAGTTTTCTCTAGCCTACAGTTTACAACTGATCAAGGTGATGAACGTGAACCTGGAACTAGCTCATGTTTAATTGCGCTAGTTTTTGCTCTCTCTAGCCACTAAGCTAGAAGTTTAATGTGTAATTAAAGAACTAAATGCTTCTTATGGAAAACCAAAAGGTCCTTTGAAAAGAGCTCAGGGAGACACGGAAGTATAGTAAAGGGTTGTTGGATTTCTTGCGCTTTCTGAGTCTGAAGCAAAGACAAAGATTGGTAATTACAGACATAATGGATGGAAAAAGTCCAGACCTTGGGGTTTTTAGATGAGTCAATATTAAATGGCATTCTTTGTGTCACTAAGCTGAACTCCCTTGTCTTCTAAGGAAGCATTTCTAATGCCAGAGGTAGTCAGCCAAGCTAGGTTCCTTATCTTTTTAGTTCTATGGAAAAACATATCAAGTTCTCTTATGAGTGCTTTCCTGGAAATCAGATGAGAAAGAAAAAAAAGTAACAATGTAACAAATCATTGTGATGTTGTTATATTGTCGACAGATAAAGGATGGATTTGATCCTGCGTCTGAAACTAAGTAGGTAATGGTATCTACAATATAGATCATGCAAAAAGCTTGTGACCCTTCAACTGCATGGAAGAGTGGGAGGAAACAACTAAGTGGGAGGAAACAAATCTCAAAGTTCAACACCATAAAACTTAAATAAATGTAAAAGGAGTCAAACTTTTACTTGGCCTCATTGCCTTGGTAAAAGAAAGCTTCATGTATCCACCTAATTCAATAAGAGAGTCCTAGGAAAAGGAAGGCAAAATACTTTAAAGGCACACAAAAATATTTCACTGGGGTGGTCAACATGATTAAGTGATGGAGATTAGATTTATCACTGATGAAAACAGTATTTATAGAGTTATTTTTAGACACTATACCCCCTAGATGCAAATCCCAACATGCACTGTGGTTGGCCGGAGAATTGTGGCCACATAGTAAACAGATCTTGATTTCAGAGAATGAAATGTTCCTACCGACTTTGTGTAATTGCCCATTTCAAGATTAAGGCTCAGTGCCCATTGTTTTAACACCGATCATCAATACTGTGATATCAACTAAGCCAATCTTTATAAGAATATGAAGGGCTGTTTTTCTCAGGCAATGTAAATATCTGCTACCAACAAGCACTAGTGAAATAAACATGTAATCATCATCGTTTCTAAAACTCTGATAGAAATCACAAAACATTCAAGCAAAAGGGCAAGGTCTTCCAGGAGCCTAGGAGCAGACTTTTGGCTACAAAGAGCCTAGTCCAGGCTGAATGCCTTATGGAGTATGTCAGTCTTGGGTCTTATCACTAAACACAACTAGTAGAACTCGATCAACTGGAGTGCAGAGATCAGAGTTTCGGTCAGCCGTGCATTACCCAAACCTCTGGGTCTTCAGCCAGTCTTCTTAGAAGAGGGGAAGGAGCACTGTCCTCAGATCCGGCCATCACGGGCATCGCCCTGACATCATCTCTCAGCATTGCTGACTGTGGGCATGGGTATGAGAAATACCCTCCCGTAGCTCAGACTTGGGCAGAACAAAATCCTCAGCCATGCCCACCCACTGAGGTCTCTCTAGGGGAGCTTCTCCCTGCAGGGTCTGGCTCTTGCCCATCTGGACAATGACCCCCTAGAAGTATCTTCCGGGGGACCCTGTATCTTTCAAGCTTAACTTGCCCCACACCCTTGACCCCACAGAGCACCTCCCTGGGTCAGGAATGATGACTAAATTAAGACCTTTAGCATCTGCTAAGCACAGGGGTGCCCTCCCATGTGAAAGTCCAAGTAAAATAAATGGAGTCAGGGTAAGGAAATCCCCAAAAGTTCTGATTTTCTCATGGTGATGATCTCAGTGCTTTTCTTTTTCATGACATATCTAATTCTCTTTTCTCTAGGAAGTCTCACGTTTTGGTATCACGATGCCGTGGGCACAGACTCAGTCATCGGGCCAATGGCAGAACTCTCTCCAGATAGTCTGACCTGGTCCCTCTTTTTGAGTAAGGCTGGGAGTTTGGTTTGTTTGAGCCACCCCACAACCAATAGAATCCCACCCTGGCTAAGAAATCTCACAAGGCCGGGTGCTGTGGCTCACACCTGTAATCTCAGCACTTTGGGAGGCCAAGGTGGCAGATCACCTGAGGCCAGGAGTTTGAGACCAGCCTGGCCAATATGGTAATACCCCGCCTCTACTAAAAATATGAAAAAGTTAGCTGGGCATGGTAGTTCCTGCCTGTACACCCAGCTACTCTGGAGGCTGAGGCACAAGAATAGCTTAAACTTGGGAGGGGGAGGTTGCAGTAAGCTGAGATCATGCCACTGCACTCCAGCCTGGGCCACGGAGCGAGACTCAGTCTCAAAAAAAGAAAGAAAAGAAGGAAGGAAGGAAGGAAGGAAGGAAGGAAGGAAGGAAGGAAGGAAGGAAAAAAGATAAAGAAAGAAGGAAGGAAGGAAGGAAAGAAAGAAGGAAGGAAGGAAGAAGGAAAGAAAGAAAGAAAAGAAAGAAAGAAAAAGAAAGAAAAGAAAAGAAAAGAAAAGAAAAGAAAGAAAGAAAGAAAGAAAGAAAGAAAGAAAGAAAGAAAGAGAAAAGAAAGAGAAAGAAAGAAAGAGAAAAGAAATCGCACATCCCCACCTCTATCAGGGTCACCAAATGAAGGCATCAATTTCAAGTCCCGTTATTATCTGCAAGGAACTCTGCATTGCAGCACTTACAGACACAACTTATGCTGTCTCCTGGTGCCCACACAGCTTTCGGGTGATGGCAGATTGTCAGCCAACCATTCCCCCCAGCTGCTCTCTCTTAATTTGCTCCCTCATCTCACCACGAAAACTTCACTTTTCCTGGCACCCCCGTTGGAAGGTTAATATCATTTTTGAGCATCCACAATCCAGCAACCTATTATTGGGGTTAGTCCTATTCCTTACCACTTAATAGCCACCACCAATTTTAACCGAGCGTATATGTTCAGAGTCTAACCATATATATATATATATATATATATATGTACATTTTGTTCCTGCTTCATAATTGCCCAGAGAGTCTATGAGTGATGGTTGGGCGTATACATGGTCTCAGCCCGGTAACTGACGAGAGCAGCATAAAGTTAGGTCTTGTGCTGAAAGGACAGCTGGACTGGTCCAGTGGGATCTTCTTGTCCTTTGCAGCATGCCATTAGGGGACCAGCTTGCCAAAGAAGCTCCTGAACATCTTTATTCAGCCCAGTGCTTCCTCGTCTTAACCAAGAGCCACACAGAGACAACAGTGAACTCACAAGTTCATAGGATTCCAAAATGATTGACTCCCCAAGTGTCTGCCTGTGTTGGCAAAGTGCTCTTTCCTTTCCCACTGTCTGCACAGACTGTACTCTGGGGAAACTCCCAGCACTTGTGGGTGCCTGGTTACCGAGGATGTGCTTGGCTGCCATGGTAACTCCCAGCCTCTCAGTGTGGACCACTCTCCCGCAGGCTCGAGGAGACCTGGCAGAGGCCCCATGGGGCGGAGGCTCCCTAGGGCTGCTCCACCTGCAGACAGCCTTGGGAGAACCCAAGGTAATGTGGAGTAGGACCCAGCACACAGGAGCTCCCTCCGCACGCCAGGTCTGGGGTATTCCCATCCTTTCTTCCTAAGATGGGATGCACTTAGGTGGCCAAATTGCTTCTTAAAAGGCTCTTCTTCAAGCCATCATCCTCATATCACACTCATGCCCACACTCCAGTCACATTTGCCTTTAAAAAATTTTCAAAATTATTTTTGTATTATCCCATGTAACAGATGTCCAAAGAGTTGCCATTTTCTTAACACTAAATAAATTCTGCCTAGAAGATTAAGATTGGTCCAGAACAGGGAGTGTTTTAATAAGCACAAATATAAACAAAAGCAATTTTAAAATTTACTTATGGATTCTTTCAGAAAACCTGATTTCAAATCAGAAATACTCATTTTTGCCCCCAGAGCAAAGTTCCAGAATACTATTTCTTCTTGAACTTGCCATTTTCCATCTGGCTTTGAACTTGAGAATAGACTCCCCTATATTGGCATAAAAGGTAAAGTGGAATTTACCACTGAAACTTTCAGAGCTCAATTTAGTCTGGCCCCATGGACCAGGCAAGAATAAACTCTGCTCACCAGTAACAATTCTGCAGCCACCGTACTGAACACAAACCCTGGAGAAATTCTGGACATGGTACTGCTTAAGAATGCTGGGTACTCGGGAGGCTGAGGCAGGAGAATGGCGTGAACCCGGGAAGCGGAGCTTGCAGTGAGCCGAGATTGCGCCACTGCAGTCCGCAGTCCGACCTGGGCGACAGAGCGAGACTCCGTCTCAAAAAAAAAAAAAAAAAAAAAAAAAAGAATGCTGGGAATGTCAGTCGAGGGTCTGATTTCAGAAAGAGGACATTAATATTCAAATCCCTGAACCATGCCCACACTGTGGGAGTCAGGCCTAACAAGATCCCAGGGTCCATAGTTTACCTGGTCAGCTTGCTGTGTCTCATGGGGCATTAGAGGGTAGATGAGAACTTTCCGCAATCTCGACAACTGCACTGTAAGAATTTCTTCTGTGTATTTTCTAATTCTGTGACAACAGGCATCAACAAAACATGTGGCCTGTTATCACATGGTTCCTCCCTGTGTGCACCTTCATAGAGATTTTTTCCTTTTCTAAAAGAATGAGGATTCCTCTGAATGTTACACTATGCAACAATAATGTCCCCAGTCCTTCATAAGTAACACAGTAACAATATAAGCACCCTCTCCCTACATAACACACACACATACACACAAATACACACACAGACACATGCATACACACACACATACACACAGACACATGCATACACACACATACAGAGACATGCGCATACACACACACGCATACATGCACATGCATACACACACCAAGACATGCATACACACACGCATACACAGAGACACATGCATACACACACGTGCATACACACACAGACATATGCATACACACACGCATACAGACATGCATACACACACATGCATACAGAGACACATGCATACACACACGCATACACACACACGCATACACAGAGACATGCATACACACATGCATACAGAGACACATGCATACACGCACACAGACACATGCATACACACACACGCAGACACAGACACATGCATACACACAGAGATACACGCATACTCACACAGACACAGACACATGCATACGCACACACAGATATACACACACACACACACACACACACTCTTATCCTTTCCAATCAGTTATGAGTGACACCACAAAAGTAAATTTCCAGAAATCAAAGCCTTAAGATTGGCGTTCCTCCCCTGCATGCACTGTGGCATTATTTTAAAAATGTACCATACACTTCCCTGAACCTGCAGGCAACAGCCTTTCTTCCAGTGTTTGGTAGGAACCCTGGATTCAGAAGACCAGGTTTTGCCCCCAGATGAGCAATGTCGTCCTGGGTATATCATTTCACTGGTCGGAAATAGCTTCCTCCACCCCTTTTTTAAAAACTTGATAAATTTTATTTTTTAGAGCAGCATTAACTTCACAGCAAAATAGAGCAGAAATTACCAAGAGCTCTCATTTACCCCCGGCCCCCGCATGCATGGCCGCCCCCACGAGTGATATGCCAAACCACAATGGTACATCTGTGGAAATGGATGAGTCTACACTGAGACATTACTATCACCCCAGAGTCCATTGTTTACAATGGTGTTGTACATTCTATGGATTTGGGCAAATGTATAAAGGCATGGATCCACCATTATAGAATCATACAGGATAGTCCCACGGCCCTAAAAATCCTCTGTGCTCTCCCAATTCATCTTGTGTCCTCCCAACCCCTGGCAACCACTGATCTATTTACTGTCTCCATAGTTTTGCCTTTTCCAGAATGGCATATAATTGGACTCATGCAGTACGCAGCCTTATAAAATTGGCTTATTTCACTTAGTAACATGCATTTAAGTTTCCCTCATATCTTTTTATGGCTTGAGAGCTCACTTTTTTAGCACCAAACACTCATCCATTTTCTGGATGTACCACTGTTTATTTATCCATTCACCTACTGAAGGACACCTTGGTTGCTTCCAAGTTTGGTCAGTTATGAATAAAGCCACTATAAATATCTGTATGCAGGTTTTTGTGTGGACATAAGTTTTCAATTCATTTGGGTAAATATGATATGTTAAAGCTATATTTAGTCTTGCAAGACACAGCCAAACTGCCTTCCAAAGTGGCTGTACTGTTTTGCATTCCACTAGCGATGAATGAGGGTTCCCGTTGCTCCATATCTTCACCAGCATTTAGTGTTGTCAATGATCTGCATTTGGGCCATTCTAAAAGATGTACGGTGGTGTTTCATTGCTGTTTTAATTTGCAATTCCCTAATGACATGATTTGGGACATATTTTTATATGCTTGTTTTCCATCTGTACATCTTCTTTGGTGAGGTGTCTGTTCAGGTCTTTTGGGCATTTTTTTAAATCGGGTTGTTTTCTTATTGTTGATTTGTTAAAGTTCTTTGTAAATTTTAGATAATAATTCTTTATCAGATGTGTCTTCTGTAAATATTTTCTCCCAGTCCGTGGCTTGTCTTCTCATTATCTTGACCTTGTCTTTTTCAGAGCAGACGCTTTTAATTTTACTGAAGTTCAGCTTATCATTTACTTCTTTCATGATCATGTCTTTGGTGTTCTATCTAAAAATCTATTGCCATATCCAAGGTCATCTAAGTTTTCTCTTATATGTTACCTTCTAGGAGTTGTATAGTTTTGCATTTTACATTAGATCTGTGACCGATTTTGAGTTAATTTTTGTGAAAAGTGTTTGTTAGGTCTGTATTTAGACTCTTTTTTTTTTTTTTTTTTTTGCCTGTGGATGTGCAAATGTGCAGCTATTTCAACACCGTTTGTTGAAAAGACCCTCTTTGCCGCACTGTTTTGCCTGTGCTCCTTTGCCAAGGATCAGTTAACTATATTTGTGTGGGTCTGTTTCTCAGCTCTCCATTCTGTTCCACTGATCTATTTGTCTATTCCTTCACCAACACCACATCGTCTTGAGTACTGTAGCTTTCTTTCTCCATATAAACTGCAGACTCAGTTTTTTGGTACCAACAAAATAACTTGCTGAGATTTTTATTGGGATTGTATTTAATCTACAGAGGAAGCTGGGAAGTGACATCTTGACAATATTGAGTCCCTCCATGAAATGGAATATCTCTGTATTTACTTAGTTCTTCTTTGATATCATTCACCAGTTTTGTAGTTTTCCTCATGTAGATCTTATACATATTGTTAGATTTATACCTTAAGTACTTCATTTCAAGGGATACTAATTTAAATAATCATGTGCTTTTAATTTCAAATTTCACTTATTCATTGCCGGTATATAGGAAAACAATTGACTTTGTATATTAACTTTGAATCCTAAAATCTTGCTATAATCCCTTATTAGTTCCAGGAAGGTTCTGGGGCTTGTTTTTGTTTTGTTTTTTGGTCAGTTATTTCAGATTTTCTACATAGATGATCATGTCATCTGTAAACAAAGACAAAGTTTTATTTCTTCTTTCTTCCCAATCTATATATTTTTATTTCCTTTCCTTGTCTTATTGCATCAGCCAGGACTTCCAGTATCATGTTGAAAAGCAGTAGTGATGGGGACACCTTTTTTTTCCTGATCTTAGTGAGACAGCTTCAGGTTTCTCACCATCACGCCATTTAGTATGATGTTAGCTGTAAGGTTTTTTTTTTAGATATTGTTTATCAGGTTGAGGGGCTTCTCCTCTATTCCTGCTTTACTGAGTGTTTTTATCATGAAAGACTGTTTGGATTTTTCTGCATCTGTTGATATGATCATGCAATTTTTCTTCTTTTGCCTGTTGATATTCATTACATTAGTTGATCTTTGAATGTTGAACCAGCCTTATATACCTAGGACAAATTCCACCTGGTCATGGTGTTTAATTATTTTCATATATTGTTGGACTTGATTTGCTAATATTTTGTTGAGGATTTCTGCATCTATGCTTATGACAGGTATTGGTCTGTAGTTTTCTTGTAATGTCTTTGTCTGGTTTTGGTATTAAGGTGATGCTGGATTCATAGAATGAGTTAGCAAGTGTTCTCTCTGCTTCTAGCTTTTGAAAGAGATTGTAGATAATCAGTATCATTTCTTCCTTAAGTCTTTGGTAGAATTCACCAGTGAACCCATCTGGGCCAAGTGCTTTCTGGTTGGGGAGGTTACTAACCATTGATTCAAATTATTTAACAGAGATATACCTATTCAGATTGTCTATTTGCTCTTGTGTGAGTTTTGACAAATTCTATTTTTCAAGGAATTGGTTCATTTCATCTACATTATCAAATTTGTGGGTATAAAGTCATTCATAAAATTCCTTCATTATCTTTTATTATCCTTTTAACCTCCATGGGATTGCTAGTAACGTCCCCGCTCTCATTTCTGATAGTAGTAATTTGTGTTCTTTCTCTTTTTTTCTTAGTTAGCATGCCTTGAGACTTATGGAGCTTATTGATCTTTTCAAAGAATCAACTTTGTTTCTATTTATTTTATTGATTTCCTATTTTCAATTTCGTGAATTTTTAATCTAATTTTAATTATTTCTTCTCATTGGCTTACTTTGGGTTTAATTTGCTCTTTTTTTCTACTTTTTTAAAATGGAAACTTAAATGATTGATTTCAGATCTTCTTTTGTGCTATCTGCATTCAATGTTATAAATTTCCCTTTAAGCATTGTTTTTATTGCATCCCACAAATTATAATAAGCTATGTTTTTATTTTCATTTATTTCAAAATATTTTTTCACTTATCTTGAGATTTCTTCTTTGACCCATGATATTTACACGTGTGTTGTTTAATCTCCAAGTATTTTGGCATTTTCCAGCTACCTTTCTGTTACTGATTTCTAGCTTAATTCCATTGTTATCTAAGAGCAAACATTGTAGGACTTGTATTCCTTTTTTTTTTTTTTTTTTTTTTAAGACAGAGTCTCACTCTGTTGCCCAGGCTGGAGTAGAGTGGCATGATCTTGGCTCACTGCAACCTCTGCCTCCGGGGTTCAAGCGATTCTCCTGCCTCAGCCTCCCAAGTAGTTGGGACTACAGGTGCCCACCACCAAACCTGGCTAATTTTTGTATTTTTAATAGAGATGGGGTTTCAGCATGTTGGCCAGGCTGGTCTTGAACTCCTGATCCCAAGTGATCTGAGAATTTCTATTCTTTTAAATGTGTTAAGGTATGTTTTATGACCCAGAATGCAGTCTAACTTGATGAACATTCCATGCAAGCTTAAGCAAAAAGACTAATCTGCTGTAGTTTCCTCATCTTTTTCAACAAACATTTGAACCCCATAGTCTCTGCTTTAATAATTCTAGTATCCATTCCAACCTACACCACCATCAGTTCTAGACTGTACCTCTACACTAAATGACCCCAGATGGTTCAGCTTTAAGTCTCAGCTGTTTTCATCATTTAACTGATTCCCTTGCTGGCAGCAGGGAAATTAACTACCAGCCACACACTTGTCTCCAACAGCACCCACCGACCACGTCCTGCTCCCCTGTCATTACCACCACTAAACCCGGTAGCAGAGAGATGAGCTGTGAGGTAGGTGCCTTCTAGATAAATGAGGTGCTACTGGACATGCACTGTGGTCTTCTCTGCAGTAGAAAAATGTCCAAGGAAGGTCAGCATCATTGATAGAAAATAAATGTGAGGCTGCATCTCGCCAGCTCATCCATGAGCAATTCCTTCAGCTCCAGCAGGCTACTGACAATTTGCTTTTAACCCAAATCCAGCTCTACCCTCCCTAAAGCATGCACCTAGGGCCCCAGTCAGAAAAACAAAACAAAAACTAAACCAGACAGGATAATTAAGGAGGCAAAAAGCTTAAACCATAATATTTTAATTAAGCTGATTTATTTTAACCGTAGCACTACTGCTTTATTTTAGTTATATACCAGTAATGGAAAATAGTGGCCACTTTTCATTATTAATCATAAGATAATTCATTGTATTTGTCTTTCCTAATAAAATGGCATTATATTAAGGCCCAAAATGTTTACTATGGCCCAGTAAAATATAGGGTTGTTCTGTGAGCTATTTCTTAGGATAGAAAATTATTCCAGAAAGCTATTAGTTCAAAAGTCTCTAGCAGTGCCAAGGTTTCAATAGTCTCTTTAATTTTGAATCTATGCGATTGAAGATAAGACTGCATCTAGTTTGGGGGTTGCATGTTTGTGGACATTCATGTTTCTATGTACCTGGAACTTCTTATTCTCACCATCACACAGAATTTTCAAGAACTAGTTAAGCAAAGAAAGCAAAGCCCAGCAGGTGTCAGAATTGGGTCCCCAAGCTGAGGGTCATTAGGGTGCATGTCAGTGTGCCAACTCCAATATCCACACCTAGAGAACGCACATCTTCCCAAAAGAAATGAAGCACAGATGATACTTGATCCTCAACTTTGTCTCCAGAAATTTTTTCAGGAACTTGAGTTCTTTATCAAATGCTCACATCCTACAGAGAAATAAAGTGTTCCATTTTCAAGGTTCATGAAGCTCGTCAATGCTGGGAGCAGGCACACACTTGTATTTTTATACTCAGGGATCCCAACAGGCAACTAAAACTAGACAAGGACAAAACTCCACTCAAAATATTCTGAAAGTTAGCTGATGCCCCATATTTTATTACTCCAAATGTGTATTCACTTGCCTGAGTGCTGGCCATGAGCACTCAGTGAACACTTGCAGTACAGTGAGTGATGTCCTTGACAAGTTACTATGAAGACTCTGAGAAAAAGTAACATCCCCCACTGTCCTCAACAAGCCTGTAATCCCATGGCTGCCAGCCCTTACCATGCAACAACACTGCGCTAAGTGCATCGAACCACACAAAACCCTGTGAGAAAATACTGCTTCCCACTTCACACGTGAAGTAACTGAGTCTAGTTTTAGAAATACCTAAACGAAGAGGGACAGGCACAACAAATTTGCTGGAATGTAAAGAAAGTAGATCAGTTTCTGCGTAAGCAGTAAGAAATGGCCTCATGAGGAAGAAAGGGACATTTGCCCTGACATTTCTCAAAGACTGCTTAGGTTTTGGAGACAGAGATCCAAGGGCAGGCAAGCACAATGGTTCATGCCTGTAATTCCAGCACTTTGAGAGGCCAAGGTGGGAGGATTGCTTGAGCCCAGGAATTCAAGATTAGCCTGTGCAACACAGCAAGACCCCATCTCTATTTTAAAAAGAGAGAGAGAGATCCAAAAGCAAAGGCATTTCAGTTTGCAAGGCCAGCATGGGAGAGGGTCTTAAAACAGAAACACACAAGGTAAGATTGGGGGATGGTACCTAGACCAGCCTAGGATCATAGGATTTGATAAAATATGCATTTGGAAAACTGGTGCTAATTTATAGAGACTTAGAATTTCAGGCTAAGGACAAGGACTAAGAAACGAATAGCATGAACAGTATTATTGATAAACCCATCATTGCATCTTAAAGGCTCTGAAGTCTTTAGTATTGAATTAAAAAATAATTTTCACTGGACAAAACCAAAAGGTCTTTACACAACTGTCAAGCACTTTGAAATGATTCAGCAAAAAGCAGAATAAATCACTAGTGGAATTTCAATAGCATGTAGTTGTAAACCATCATGTGTCCAGCAAAATCACAAAACAAGAGTTTATTTTAGAAGGGACTTAGGGATATTAAGAAATATAACATACAAAATAACTAAAGTTTTCTCCAAGCAAAACCAATGATCCTTTAGGGATGAACAGAAAGAAAACAAGAAATGCTTCTTTCAAAAGTTGCTACCAAGGCTTCTAAGATTTCTTTGGAATAAAGTCACTAAGATTTGCTTCTGAGGTCAATCTTGCCAACTTTTCCACCATGCTTTTTAGGAAGGAACACCAGGTAGGGCTCAAGTACTGGTTTGGCTCCTGTCCCATTTTTTGGTCCTTTTGTAACTCCCTTTACTCAACTCCAAGTATGTCTGTGCACGGACAATGAGACGAAAGCATGCTCAATGCGAAAGCACAAATTATGTATTGAGAAATCACTACAATGCCAAATTTTTTTAAAATAAAAAAAAAATATATATATATATATATATCTTTAAGAACTCGCTGTGTTAGGGAAACTGTTTACATATTGAGGTGTTCCTCTTTTTTTGACTGGAACAATAAAAGAAAAATTTGATATGGCCTTGGTTTCTTTTTTATGTGTGTCTGTGTCC